GGAGAAGACGGGACCTTATGATTGCTTTTCTGACTCAGTCTAGAGTTCTTTTTTCTGCTTCAAAGTTTCCTCTTTATTAACCTTTGGTCAGTTTTAATTTGTAGATAATATAAAATGAATGCTATAAAACCAAATTGTATCAAATGCTTGTGTATTTGATTTTTACAACTGAAATATAAGACTTGACTTAACTATTTGATGGTAGAAAGATTGAGACTTTAAGAAATGTGGGTTTTTAATTACCCTATTAAGCCATTAGTAGTTTCTGGCAGGCAATTTTTTTTTTCCCCAGGCTGGAGTGCAATGGCACCATCTCGACTCACTGCAAGCTCCGCCTCCTGGGTTCATGCCAATCTCCTGCCTCAGCCTCCCGAGTAGCTGGGACTACAGGTGTGTGCCTCCACGCCTGGCTAATTTTTTTTGTATTTTTAGTAGAGATGGGGTTTCACTGTGTTAGCCGGGATGGTATCGATCTCCTGACCTCGTGATCCACCCACCTTGGCCTCCCAAAGTGCTGGGATTACAGGCATGAGTCACGGTGCCCGGCCTCTGGCAGGCAATTTTAATTAGGATTCCCCAAAATATTTTGCTGATTAGAGTCTTTGTAGCAAGCAAAAATAATCACTTATGCATCTATGCATTATTTTAGTCAACATGGATATCAGCCTCTATGTTAGGTTGGTTTTGATGATACACGGAGATGAGTAAGGTGTAGTTGCTGTCTTCAAGGAGCTCCAGATGCAATAGAGACAAGGTATAAACAAATAAGTTGGCTGGGTGCGGTGGCTCATGCCTGTAATCCCAGCACTTTGGGAGGCCGAGGTGGGCGGATCACAAGGTCAGGAGTTTGAGACCATCCTGGCCAACGTGGTGAAACCTCGTCTCTACTAAAAATACAAAAATTAGCTGGGCATGGTGGCGCATGCCTGTAGTCCCAGCTACTCAGGAGGCTGAGGCAGGATAATCGCTTGAACCCGGGAGGCAGAGTTTGCAGCGAGGCGAGATTGCGCCACTGCACTCCAGCCTGGGCAATAGAGGGAGACTCCATCTCAAAAAAAAAACAAAAACCAAGTTACAGTTCAATGTTATAGATGTTATAAAATAAGTAGCAGAGACAGGGTATTCAAACCTTTTTTTAGGGAAGAGTTCTTGGAGGAAGAGTAACCTGAGCTTATTTTTGAAAGAAGACTAGGTCTTATGTGTGGACAATTCTGGACATGGAGTCAGAAGAACTGAATTTGAACCCCAGCTTAGCCACTTACTAGCTGTCTGACTTGGACAGGTTGTTTAAGTACTCTGTGAATCTCAGTTTTTTCCCATGTAAAGTGGGGACAGTCATATCTATATCCACCTTTGAAATTCAATACATTTGAAAGAAGCTCATAAATGTGATATACAAGTATTCTGTTTTTTAGCTCATAAATGTGGTATACAAGTATTATATTCTGTTTTTTTCCAAGCCAAACTGTATCCAGCTTTATTAAAGATACTGTCCGTAAACAATCATGGCATTTCAGACAGGACATGTGCAGACAATCGTTAACAGTATACAACAACTTTCAAACTCCCTTCTTTAATGGCCTACCAAAAATCAGAAAGCCACTATAAAACCCAATGAAGTCTTCATCTGATGCTCTGAACAGGGAAAGTTTAGAGTGAGGGTTGACATTTCACATTTAGCATGTTGTTTAACAACTTTTCATAAGCTGACCCTGACTTTCAGGAAGTGAAGTGAAAGTGACAGAATTTACCTGAAGATCCACAATCTAGAAACGGAACCACTGCTCTTTTGACAGGTGCCATCTCAGTGGCATCACTGGAAAGTCCAGATTGCCTGACACACTGGTAACCAATGATTAGGGGTCAGGTCCCAACAGATGTCTGGGTTTAAGGGAGTTAAGTCTAGCTGAAAGGTAGAAAGGGAGAAGAGGACATAAAAACAAATTTGTTTTTCCATACCACAAAGCTTTTGTGCCAAGGTGGCCATGTGTGTCAAAGTCAGGGAATCCCTGCTCCTGGGAGCCAAGAGGAAGTCTCTCAAAACTGGAAGGGAAAGGTGTTTTCCCCACATCAATCCAGCTTTGGAGACATTTTATTAGTGACATAAGCCCCTTCCTCTCAAAACAACAAGGACATGTTCTGTGTGCTAACAACATAGCTTAAAAAAGTAAAACAAAATTCTGCATTTTTATAAAACTTGATTAAAAATAGTATTTCAAACTGTACAGTCACCAGAAGTACATGGTTATTAAAAATGCACACACTTCGCTTGGCATCTCCAGCACCTTCAGCTTTCTGTCCCTGGTCTGTTTTGGCATCTCCATTTTCTGTAGGGTTATCCCCATCCTGGCCAGCCTCAGCTTTTCCCTTTTTCCCTTTGGGTACCTTCTCTCCCTTCTTTGCAGGGGCTTTTTTGGCCTGGGCTCTATCTTTGGAGGAGCAGGTTTAGCAGACAACCTTGTGGATCTTCTCTGTGGTTCATCCTTCACCTTGGCTTTATCTCCTTTAGCATCCCCTTCAGCCTTTCTTGGGCATGGTGGCGGCGACAGTGACGGCAGCGGGACGTAGGCACTGGGCGTGGGATGCAGCGGAGCACAGGCTTTGGTTGGTCTGGGGGTCGTTCTCACCTCTTCTTCTGGTTTTTGTTTTTTACTTATTCATTGACAATTATATTTTGACAGATTGTAGCATCAGTTTTCTTACCCAAACCAGAAATAAGTGAGGAAAATATTGAGTATATTAGTGTGTAGACATCATTTATGAAGTGCTAACACTATAAACATGTATCAAGGCAAATATTTTAAAGTTCAGATCCATGAAACTTTGATTCTGTGCTATTGTACAAGATACTGCTTAAGGTACCTAAATGAATGGTATCTGAAAAATTATTGAGTTTGCTTCTGAGTGGCTTGGATAGCAACCAGCTGAACTAGAAAGAGCCTCATTTCTTGTCAGAAGACTTATGCTTGCATCCAAGTGATGCAACTTATGTCTGTGCTGCTGAAGGTTATTTAACATTTCAGAGTTTCATTTTCTCCATCAGTAAAGGAGAAAAATAATAGTTACTTTGTAGACTGTGAATTAGGAATAAACTGGATAAATTGCTTACCACTAGCTTTTATCAGTTAAAAGTTAATTTATGGAATATTAAACAAATTTCCATTTAATTACATTTCTTTAGAGAAACTTGCTCTAAATGGTGGGTGGGGGGAATTCTGTTATTTATGCTTTACTGACACTGATGATATTTTACCTCCTTCTTCCAGTTATTCCTCAATAATTTTGTAAGGTGAGTTTAAATCTCAGCTATTGTACTTCCTTGCAGTGTGACCTTCAAAGTTACTTAATCTTTCTATAACTTATTTTCTCCATCTATTAGGTGGAGAATTAATGGCATTTATATTATATAGTTACTTAATCTTTCTATAACTTATTTTCTCTATCCATTAGATGGAGACATAATGGTATTTACATTATATAATTGTTAGGAAGTAACTAAAGTGCTTAGTTCAGTGTTTGGCACATAGTATGATTTCAGAAAATGGTAGTGCTATGGACTGAGTGTATCCCACCAAAATTCATATGTTGAAACCCTAATCCTCAGTGTGATGTTTGGGGTGGGATTTTTGGGAAGTAATTAGGTCATTAGGATGGAGCTCTATAAGTGCCTGTATAAGAAGAGACACCAGAGAGCTTACTTCCTCTCTCTCTGCTTTCCACTATGTGAGGATACAGTGAGAAGAGGGCCATCTGCAAACCAGGAAGCTGACTGTCACCAGACACCAGATCTGCTAGTACCTTGATCTTGGACTTCCCAGCCTCCAGACCTGTGAAAAATAAATGTTTGTGGTATTCTGTTATGTACACAGCAGCCTGAGCTGACTAAGATGGATAGCATTGCTATTGTCACTTTCATTTTATAAATGAGAAGGTGAATACAGATTTAGAAACCTGATTAGATTCATAGTAAGAGGCAAGGATGGGATTCAATCCAGGTTTGTGTGATGCCAAAGACTTTACTGTTTATTCTTTTACCAGGCTACATTTTGTAATTAACATTTCATTTGTATGGAAACGTATTCTGAAATGCTGTAGAGTGCTTGGAAGTAATTTGTTATTCTTGGGTATTTAAAACTTTCAGTGATGTTTTACTAACCGTTTACATAAACTTGAAACTAAATTGGTTAGGGAAAGAAATCTTTGGCCTGGCCTCCCTGTGATCAGACAGTTTTAGGGCAGATATTCTGGGGTGGTAGTCAGTGGTTAGTAAAAAGAAAATTGTGTGTGTGTGTTTGTGTGTGAGTGTATTTTCTCCTAAACAGCTTCATTGAAGTAAAATTGGCATACAGTAAGTGATACAAATTTTATGTACAATTTGCTAAGTTTTGACATACATATACACCCATGAAACCATCACCACAAAGCAGATGGTGAACATATCCATCACCTCCCAAGTTTCTTGGTGCCCCTTTGAAGTCTTTCCCTCCTCATTCTCCTCATATCCCCCCCATTTAAGCAACCACCTATCGGCTTTTCTATCACTATAGATTAAACAATGGTCAGATCAATCAGGATTCAGTCAGTTCACCTCTCAGCTGTAGTTTGATCGTCTGTGAAACAGGGATTCTACCATCTTCCCAAAGGACCATTGGAGAAGATTAGGATTAATGTGTATAAAGAGCCTAGCATAATGTCTCTTGCATAGTAGGCCCTCAGTCCCTGGAAGCCAGTATTACCAGCAAGCTTTCACTTGGTGGTCTAGAGTACATTTAGGAGTTCAGAGTGCCAAAATGCATTTCTGTCACTTAGAGCTCCTGTTCTCTTCCACTGAATGGGCTTCCAGTGTTTTTGAAACAGGAAAATTTACATTTAGGCAGCTTAAGGCCCTAAGGGACGTTCTGTTGCTCCTACCTTCCCTCCCTCATGCCCAGTGTTACACATGCTATTAATTATGAACAGATGTTCTTCAAAAATAAGCAAAGATCTCCACAGCAGGTTTTTGCATTCTTTATGCCTATGTTTAAGTCTGGCATTGTGATCAAGCTGCATAAGCAATGAGTTTGTAGTCAGAGTTCTGGGTTTTAGTTCCTATTCTGCCTTGGGCAAATCATAAAATCTTTCTGAGCCTCAGTTTTCTCAGTGTGAAGTGGTGGTGGTGGAGTCATACCTCAGAAGTTTGTTGAGAGGATCAAAGGAGAATTCTGAAAGTGAATTGTATGATGAGGTTATAGTTCATCTGCATCCTCCCATGACTGCCTCACAGTGTCAGAACTTTGTAAAAGGATCAGGCAGCATTTAAATCTGATATCTTACAGGTTTTTAATATAAGTATTTTAAATTGGGCTCTGCTAATAGAATAAAGTGGCAAAAATAAATAACAACAGATAAATAATTTGTGAAATTATTTGCTCAAGGTTAAAAGTGCTTCCATTTTAAAGTCAGAGAAACTTTAATTCAGATATTAGTTAAGTAGCTGTGTGACCATGGACAAGTTATTTAATTTCTCTGAGCCTTAAATTCTCACCTGTTAATAAGGCATATCTGTTCTACCTCAGAGGGTTGTTGGGAGGATTAGAAATAATATGTGTACCATAGTTGGCATATAGCAGATGCCCAGTGACGCTAGCTTCATTCCTTCCATTTCCAAAATTGGTAGATTTGTGGATTCGTTGAACTATTCCTGAAGGGATGACTTTTGCCTTCTCTATTCCGTGATGCGGTTCAGCACAGGTTAGCTGTTAGGTAGTGTCTCAGGTTTCCCATTCAAGTCTGTAAATGTCATTTGAGCTTTATGGTGCTAGCAGTTATTGCAAAGGAATTTTTTTTTTTTTTTTAAATAATGGGAGGCACCTATGCTTTGCTTTTGTACTTTCTCATCAATTCTCATTGCTCTGTCTAGCTAGAGATACTTTGTATTGTGAGAGCCAGGGAAACCAGGGGCCATTTTCTTGTCTCTCTGTGTTTATTTGGGTTGGAGGATTGTCTAAAAGTTCCCTAGTGAATAAAGTAGATTTGCTGAGTTCAGATTCTTCCCTCCTGGGTGAGCCCAGGATCGAACTACTGGGCAAGAAAAGAAATAGGAAGATGTGGAGAAAACTGGTGAGTTCTGCTTGTAAAGTTGTCAGGATCTTTGAGTTGGGGGGCATGTAGAAAACAGTTGATTCCCCATTTCCGTCTTCATTTCCAGAGCCTGTACACTCCAACACAAAGGGAGCTTTAAGATGGAGGTCTGCATTGTAATTTCCTAGAAATTACTGCTTCTGGTAACCGCTCATTCAGTTTTCACCTCTTTGCTGCAGTAGATGAAACAATGGGGACAATAAAACCATTTATCTGATGGCTGTAGCCTCAATGGGATGTTTGTTTTAATAATGGTATAATTTGCAGGGTTCATAAATTGTGATTTTATTCTCATGGAAATAACTGCCCGGTGGTATTTGGATTCTCAGGTCTCCTGTTGTGAATAATTTCGCTAACATTCTGGCTGACAATTCCCTTTATTCTACACTTCGATTTAGATTGTTCATGCTGGTTGGGTAATTAGCCCAGAACAGAGCCAGTTTTTTTCAGTTTGGGGATGGCAGGTGGTTACTAGGTAACTAGAAGATCTTCTGAATGGAGAAGAAACTCTGCTTAGGGATTCAAGGCAAATACCCAGGTTTGTTTTGATTATCTGGGATTTAAAAAATTATCTAATACCAAAATATTTGATGAAAATTGAAATTTAATTCATCTGAATATTTGTTTTCCATGACACCAAACAACCCATTATATTTGGAATATCCTATGTTTGAGTTTTAAATTTTCATGTGCATGTTTTGGCAGGGAATATCCACAGAGGGCAGAGGCTGATAATAGCTACACATGCTAGACATTGCCATAGGTGTTTTACTTACATTATGTCTAATTTTTTTTTTTTTGACATAGTTTGACTCTTGTTGCTCAGGCTGGAGTGCAGTGGCACGATCTCGGTTCACTGCAACCTCCACCTCCCAGGTTCAAGTGATTGTCCTGCCTCAGCCTCCCGAGTAGCTGGGAGTATAGGTTCCTGCCACTACACCCAGCTAATTTTTATGTTTTAGTAGAGACAGGGTTTCACCACGTTGACCAGGCTGGTCTCAAACTCCTGACCTCAGGTGATCCACTTGCCTCAGCCTCCCAAAGTGCTGGGATTACAGGTGTGAGCCACCACACCCGGCCATTTCTAAATCTTAATGAGAACTCTGATAGGTAGGTATTGTTTCCATGTTACCCATGTAAAAAGTTAAGACACGTTTAGTAACTAAATTAAGGGATTCAGCTAATTAGTGGCAGACAGTTTACCAGATTCAAAGCTTATCCTAGGCTTTCAATTACAGGGTAAGACATTCTGAAGATACATTCAAGTTGAAATTAAACTGTTAGATATTACAGCAGTTGGCTCAAAAATAATATTATATGTGAATTAATACCTATCATCAGATGTATATATCTGATTGTTCTTCCTGTCATTTAATCTTGTTTTACAGCAGTAACATACATGGAATATTTTGATTATCTCACCAAAATTAAAGGACTTCTAGGCATAATCCTGTTTTAAGAATTCTTTAAAAGGCTCCAAAGCATGGCGTAGTCACTGGAAATAGCCTCAGACTTGGGTTTCAAAATCTTGGCACTGCCATTTATTGGGTTATCTTGGATAAACCTTTTGACCATCATTGGATAACCCTTACTCTTGTATGAGCCTTATTTTGCTCATCTGCAAAATAGGGATATGATACACACTTTACAGGGATGTTAGGGTTAATGTATGTGGTGGGGTCTAGTATATGACTGTAATATGTTGGTTTCCTTTATTGAGTAATGCTACTGCTAGTAGAGTATCAGGGGATAATTTGGTGCTTTCATCATTGGCCTCAGGATTTATTAAAAGATGGCCAACATCGGATGGGCACGGTGGCTCACACCTGTAATCCCAGCACTTTGGGAGGCTGAGATGAGCGGGTCACTGGAGGTCAGGAGTTTGAGACTAGCCTGGCCAAAATGGTGAAACCTTTTCTCTACTAAAAAAAAAAAAAAAAAAAAAAAAATGCCAGGTGTAGTGGCACATCCCAGCTACTTGGGAGGCTGAGGCAGGAGAATCACTTGAACCTGGAAGGCAGAGGTTGCAGTGAGCCAAGATCATGTCATCGCACTCCAGCTTGGGCGACAAGAGGGAAACTCCATCTCAGAAAAAAAGATGGCCAACTTCAAGTGCCATTATGTTATATTTTCATGTGATGCTGTTAAACTAATAGAGCTGATTTTTCTCCAGGAACTTGCTGTTCCATCTAGGTAATTTGTTTAAGGGGCAGTTAGATAGATGATGTATTTTTTTATACTCTCTTGGTCAAGAGAGTGAGTGCATATGTGGAAAGGGCATTGGATTTGTGATTATACAAACTTGGTGGGAGGTCCAGCATTGCTGTTTACTAGCTAAGTTTCATGGGACAACTGACTTTCTCTGTTTGAAACTTGGGATAGAGATAATAATAGCCAACTTTCCCATCTGTTGTGAAGATCAAATGAGATAATGAATGTGAAAATGCCTTTTAAATTGGAAAAATGCCAGCCAAGATAGTAACTATTATGTGACATTCATAATTAGTATTAAGTGGGGCTTAGAGAATTAATTACTTTTTTTTTTGAGACAGGGTCTTGCTCTGTCACCCAGGCTGGAGTACAGTGGTGGGCTCATGGCTCACTGTTGCCTCCACCTCCTGGGCTTAGTGATCCCCCTGCCTCGCCTCCTGAGTAGCTGGGACCACAGGTGTGCAACGCCATGCCCTGCCCCCACCCCTGCCCCTTGGTATTTTGAGACGAATCTTGCTCTGTCACCCAGGCTGGAGTGCAGAGTCCCGCTCATAGCTTACTGCAGCGTGGAACTCCTGGACATAGTGATCCTCTCACCTCAGTATCCTGAGTAGCTGGGATTATAGGCATGTACCACCATGCCTGGCTCATTCTTGAATTTTTTGTAGAGACAGGGTCTCTATGTTGCCCAGACTGGTTTCGAACTCCTGTCCTCCAGCCAACCTCCTGTCTTCCAGCCAACCTCCTGTCTTGGCCTCCCAAAGTGCTGGGATTACGGGCATGAGCCACTGTGCCCCGTCGGAATTCACTGCTATTTTAAGAGGCAAATTTAAAATTTCCCTTGAACTATATAAAGACATTTTGATGAGTTTTATTATGGTAGTCCTTGGGGACAGCAGAAGAAAAGAGGCCAGAATGATGTTCTGGGTAGATAAAGTATTGAGTGAATGTAACTGCATAGTGGAAATGAGAAAATGGGGTGTGGTACTACTGTGAGGCAGGCCCAGAGGACTTAGAGAAGAGCTTAGACTTGAGATTTGGATCTTGGTCTAATCTTGATCCCTAGAACAAGGAAGTGGGAGGCTCCTTGATTAGAAAAACTTAGGACACAGGGTAGTGTGTGGAGAACTGTTGAGGAATAGGGATAGAGGTAACAACTGTAGCTTCCGTCATGATGACACTCAAGTTGAAATCCTGGTTTTAAGCCTTCTAGGAGTATGTACAGAAGTTAAAATAGATTTTTTTTCATTCCTCTTTCTACCTTCTAACAGTTAAGTGTGTCCATTTTTAGGGGAAAGTTCCAAGTGCGTCTTGCGATTATTGTGCATGAATCCAGTGGTGTCTCTCAGGTGAGCACATTGATGTATCTTCATTTAAAGAGTATCAGTGCTGTTTTCTTTGTTTTCTCTGTAGGATCCTCAGTCTTCCACAATGAACCCTGTTTACAGCCCCGTGCAGCCTGGGGCTCCTTATGGCAACCCTAAGAACATGGCCTACACGGGTGAGTAGTGTGAGAATGGCTCTCATTTTGAGAACTAAATAAGCCTTTTCTTATCTCTCTGTAGGTTACCCCACAGCCTATCCAGCAGCTGCCCCTGCCTACAATCCCAGCCTGTACCCCACCAATAGTCCCAGTTATGCTCCAGGTAAGGAGGAAATGGGACAGCAGTGGCGAATGTGGTAATTTCAACTAACATTTCTATCCAACAGAGTTTCAGTTCCTGCATTCAGCTTATGGTAGGAAAGCTATTTTTCCTCATCTGTATTACTCAGAACTCTGTTTCTCTTCTCCTTCCCTCAGGACACCATGAAGGTAAGTTTTTTGAGTCACTCCCCATTTCTAAATGTCTAATGCCATTCTTGTGTCTTCCCTTAAGCAACTCTGCTGATGAAACAGGCCTGGCCACAGAACTCGTCTTCCTGTGGCACTGAAGGCACCTTCCACCTCCCAGTGGACACCGGGACCGAGAACCGAACTTACCAAGCATCCTCTGCGGCTTTCAGTAAATACAGCCTGTCTCATTTCCTTGTTCCCAACTGGAAGTCTCTCTTATTGCCTTGGTACAGGATATACTGCGGGGACACCATACAAGGTCCCACCGACCCAGAGTAACACTGCTCCACCCCCCTACTCCCCATCACCCAACCCCTATCAGACGGCCATGTATCCAATCAGAAGTGCCTACCCCCAGCAGAATCTGTATGCCCAGGTAGGTACATGTCAAAGCCACCTCTTCTGCAGATGCCTATGTGACCTCAGCCTCTTTCCCCCAGGGAGCCTACTACACACAGCCGGTGTATGCTGCCCAGCCTCATGTCATCCACCATACCACGGTCGTCCAGCCCAACAGCATTCCCTCTGCTATCTACCCAGCACCTGTTGCCGCCCCGAGGACCAACGGTGTGGCCATGGGCATGGTGGCAGGCACCACCATGGCAATGTCAGCAGGTGAGGGCAGCATCTGCATCAGTGTCCATCCCGTCAGGTTACTCTTCTCTCTCTGGATGCTCAGGTACCCTGCTGACTACACCCCAGCACACGGCGATTGGGGCACACCCTGTCTCCATGCCAACATATAGGGCCCAAGGAACCCCTGCGTACAGCTACGTGCCCCCACACTGGTAAAGCCTGCAGCCCATCCAAGTGAGTGTGGCCAGGGTGAGAGAAGTGGGAGGTGACACTGTTTCTTTCCCCTTTCCCTCTGCAGATCTGGAGTCACACATTGTATGCAACTACTCAAGTCTTACACCGGTGCTGGAGCAGTTCCCTAGCAGCACCACCTCTATTTGCAAGAAGAGACAACGGAAGTGCAAGGGTCACTTTATGCATCTTTAATGGTTTTGATTTTTATTTTTGGTTTTTGTAAAAGCTGCTTTTTCTAATCTCCTGCCTCTCCCCAACTGTCCCCCTCTTAGCCCCTGCCCTTCCAGCTCTATCCCCTTCCTCCTACCTGACCAGGCCATGTCCTCTCTGCTCTTCCCTAAGTGTCCTGTCCCTGGGGATCCCAGTCTAGAGGCAAGCAGAGAGTAGGGTTTATTGCAGTGGTTCATCTGAAGGCTGGATTCCATTTGAAGAGCATAAACAGATGTGGTCCAGGGTAGGAACTCAGAGCTGTTGAGCAGGCTACATCTCTAGGGGAGTGTTCTGGTTGTTTTTTCTTAAGCAAGATTAGTTCAGGACATTCCCATGTCCCAGACACAAATGAAATGTCTCCTGAGAACCATTGCAACAGACCAAGAACAAAACCACCTGAGTATGTAGGCGTGTTATTAGCAGCTTAATACCCCAGGCTGAGAACCTGGGGAAAAAAGTCTTTAGAATTTGGGGGAGGGTGGGGGGAGGGAGGGCATTGTGGGGAAGGAGAGGGAAGAAGGGAGGAGCGGTGCTTGCCTCATGGCTTTGGTTTGAAAGGTCTCTGGCCAAAGCATCTGGCCCTGGACCTTCTGATTTGCACAGTGATGTTAACTGACCTGGCACTTCCTCAAAAGGTGATTTTGTCCTTAGACCTGCCAAGCGGCTGCAGGGTGGTAGGATCCCAGCATCCCGAGGCCTTGGAAGGCCGGATGCCCTGTGTCATCCAGACTTCAGCCTCTGAGCTGTCATGGACCCACTCTGATGAGGAGCTTCCTCCTGATTGGAGTGGGAACCTAGGGCATTTCTCTCCCTTTTCTTTTGCCCTTCCCAGTGCCAGGACTCACCTGTCTGACCATAGAGCTTGCAGGCAGGCCAAGCTCTTGGTTACCTGTGCCATTCATGGCCCAAGTGAAGGAACCACATTCCAGGTGGGTGCTGGCAGCTCTGAAGGTGAGGATAGTGAAGGAAAAGCAATAGCAATAAACATTTCATAGACTCATGGAACTGAAGGGACCTTAGCAATCATCTCATCCATTTCCCTATTTGGCAGATGAGGAAACTGAGGCCCAGAGAAGCGGAAAGGACTTCCCTAGACCTTACAGTAAATTAGCATTAAATGCAGCCTTCCTACCTAGTGGGCACCTTGCTTACAAAAATTTACCTAGGGACGGATTGGCTTGGTTTTGTAAAAATTAAGTCGGCAGCGCCCATACCTGGTGAGTCTGGAATGGTCTCTGGGCTCCTGTTTCTGCTCTTTTCCTCCACGGACTCCAAAGGCGGGGGTTGAAGACTGGGCAGAGGCTACATGGGGGCGGATGGCAGGAACAGAAATTGCAAATGAAGAAATAGCATTTGGAAATTCTGTGAAGACATCTGGAACTTCCGTCCTGTACCTGACTCCACCTCCAGGAGAAGGAGCAGGTGGACTGGCCGAAAAGGAGAGGCCATGCTTTTAGGACAGTAGCCCCTCATCCCGAGAGGAGAGGAAGAGGAGGAAGACAGTGGGAGTCATCAGGAGAGGAGAATGAGGATGAGGCCCAGGAGACAGGCTCATCTGGGAGAAGAGGGACCCCTGGGACGAGGAGGTCCCTGCTAGTCTCAGCCAGGAGCCTGGATTGCCCAGCAGCAGCCTCCGGCACCCAGCGCTTGGCTGGGCCAGCAGCCCCTCTGGGGGTGGGGCACGAACATTTTATTGTAAAAAATGGGATCATTGACAACATTTGGGACTTTAAAAAACTGCTTTCATTTAAAATTCATGCAAACTTGGACATATCCTTACCCCAACCTCCCATGTCTCCCTAAGGGAGGGAAAAATCAGGAAACCCTTGGGTTGGAAGGAGCTCAGAAGCTGTCTAGCCATTCCCAGGAGGGTAAAGCCCATCAGCCTCCTTGGCCTAGAGCCAGGAGTTTGGGGGCCCACCTTCCTGGGCTTCCAAGGAACTTTAGGACCAGTAAGAAAAAATTCAGCTGTTCTAAATTATCTGTTCTGGGTGCTGATGAGGTTTCACTTTAAAACAATAGAAAGTTTTCCAGTGTTAATTCACTTTTTGCAAATACCTCCTTCCACCCTCTTTGGTTTTGTAAAGGTGGGTGAAGGTTGTTCTAGATTATGTCATACGTGTTTGAAAAATGCCAAAATAATAATAATGATAATAATAATAGAAACCTTTGGATTTGTCAGGTGCATCACAGAGGTCAAAGCACTTCACGGCCTTTCATGTACTCGCCCTGAGAGGGACAGGGTTAGAGTTATTACAGTCAATTGACAAATGAGGAAACAGGTTATGGAAGGGAACAGGCCCACAGTGAGCAGCATGCTGGTATCCGCTAGGCTTCCCAGAACCCTGCTGCCTCCATGTGGGCTGGGGTGGAACCACAGAGAGGAGAAAGGAAGAAGAGGAGACCTAGGAATGACCTTGTAACTTTTGTTCTTTCAACACCAGTAAGTAAAACTAACAGCTGGACCTCACAGTTCACAGAACAGTTGAACATAAATTATCTGGTTTAACCCGATGAAATAGAGGTTATTTCTCCTATTTGATCCATAAGGAAATCAAGGCTTGGAAAAGTCAAGTGACTTGCTAATAAGTGACAGAGCCACTCGAATCCCAGGCTGTCTGCTGTCTCGTTCCCCTCCATCTGATCCCCACACAGGCTCACGTACTGAAGCATCTGTGCTCTGTGCCCTATCTTAGCACCTACTATGTAATTCAAGAGCAAAGGGGGGCCCCAAGGTGAAAATAAGGCACTGAAAGGCTGTGGTCTGGAAGAGCCCAGGTCCAGCACCCCTTTTTCAGTATGAGCCCCAGTTCAGCCGGCCTCAGCCTCTTGCTGTGATGGAGATCCACAAGCCTAGCCAAGCTTGGGGAGTCACTGCAAAAGGACTGAGCCCAGGAGAGCGGGGACAGTCATGTGCCTCTGGTAGGATGGGCACAGTTACTGGTAAGGTCACAGAGATCTAGTGGGAGGTACCATAGGTAGATACCTCCAAAGATTCTAGATGGCACGGTGGTCAAGCTAGACAAAAAGTCAGAGCTGGAAGGGCCGTCTCATTGAAGGCAGGCAAGCAAGAGAGGACAAGGGATGTAGCCGCCTGACAGTGAGCTACAGCACTGGCCCCAGGATGCAAACCCCTCTCTCCTCCTCATGCCACTGCCTCTCCCCAAGTGCAACACCTATGGCCAGGATCAGGGGTACAGATGGCTCGTTACCAGCCAACCCTTTTGAATTCTTCTACTTCTACCTGACCCCCTCTCCTCACTGGCCTGGGGTCAAGAAGTTTGAGTCTGGGAGCTGGATTGCCTGCAAATAGTGAAAGCCTGAAACATAATGGTTTGCCATGTTTTGAAAAAAAATGCATATTTAATTTCTTCCTCATGAGATAGGACAGTTGCTGTTCTTTCTTACCTGGCAATGACCCTAAAATGTATATCCTCTTTCCTGAATATTTAGCAGAGACACACACACCTGTCCAGAGCGTTTTTGGTATGCAAAGTACTTTGACATTGGTTGCCAAAGTCCTCCATTTTATAGATGAAAAAACTAAGGCTCAGGAGGCTTGAGACTTGCTAAAAGGTCACACAGCTTGGAAGTGATTCTTCAAATCCTCTGCTCTTTCTGCTGCCACCTGCTGGGTCTCTTGGCAAGCATGGAGGGAGGGGCTAACTGTACTTTATAGAGCTGGGAAGCCCAGTCTCTGAGCTGAGCAGATTTGTATGAACTGCTTTGGGCCAGGACCTGTAATGAGCCCTGGGGAGGGACCCAGAGGCACATCTAACTGGCAGCACAAGGAGGATGAGAATTTGCAACTAAAGGCCTCACTTGGACAAAACACTTTGGGGTCACAATGCCCAGGACCGAAGACATGTTCAAGGACAGCACGAGGCATCTTTCTATTGGGAGACCCATGTCCTTGGTAAGCCTGCACACCTGGCTTCCTAATCCCTGAGAGCCTGCCCACTGTCCAGATCCAGTGAGTTGGTACAAAACGTACAGACTGAAGTCCCTGGGCTTGCTTTTCCCATGGGTGAGGACCAGAACCAGACTCTGAGCATCCTTACCCCTGGCCACCCGAATTGTTCCAAGTTTGAGGTACCCCGTTCCCAGAGATCTGGGGGTCCTTCTTTGGAGGGCTTGCTTTGTTCTGATGGCCTTCAGAAAGGAATCACATGAAGTATAAAAGGACAGGCCCCTTGGTCACCAAGTTTTGGCTCCTCATACAGATAGGACTCATCCAGGTTCCCAGCGAGGCACTGACTAAGCGAGGCTCAGAGCTTCCATATCAAATTCCTCAGCTTTGTTCTGTGCCCAGAGGGGGTGGGCCCCATTCTGGGCCCTGTGAACTTTGTCTTATATATCACCATCTGTATCAGAATTCCTCCTCAATTGCAGTTAAGTGAAAATACGTGGAAGTCTGCTTTTCCATCCTGTATTCTCCCACATCACTACTGGCTGTGCGGCCCCCGCTGCTTGCCAAGCTTGGGAATCCAGAGAGGGGCAGTAGTAGAGTGGGCCAGTTGGGACCCACCCGCAGAGCTGAAGAAACACGCCAGACTAACTGATGGGATTCCACACCGGAGCCTCTGAGCGCACAGGCAGGCATGCCAAGGGGGCTGCAGGGTTTGTCCTTTACTTATCTGCCCCTTTCCTAGAAAACTCCTCGTTTCTGAAATTAGGCATTATATGGTTCCAGGACCCAGCCTTCAAAATTCCTGGCAGGCCAGCTTCAACATTCCATGGCCAGCCCTGCCTAAGCCAGACTTGGGTCCCAGTCCCTCAGTCTCTCCAGTGGATATCTTCTGTGGTGCATGCTGTTGAGTCCAACCCAAAGGCCAACCGAGGCACACAGGAGTTGGGACTGGCTGCCACAAAGCTAGAAAGGGACAAAACAGCACTTGCTTCCCTATGGCCACATGGATAGTCCCTGGATATCCTTGCTGTGGTAGAGGTCCTCTACCCATTCCAGCCACTGATAGCAGGGGGATTTTCCTTCCTAAGGAGAACAGATGTAACAGCTTTGCAAAGTACCGGCCCATAGGAATCAAATGGGTGAGATCAGCTTTGGGCCTGACCCCAGCAAGACCAGCATCTCCAGACCCCAGCCTTTCTCCTCAGGCCTAAGAGAGTCAGGGAAAGAGAGGAGACTGTCCCAGAGACCTTCTCCTCGGGTCAGCCAGATAGTCTGGATCTATGGTGTGACTCAAGCTCCTCCTTACCCAGGGGGGGTAAGGCCAGGCCTCTAGCTACTTGGAGTTGTCTGTAATAATCTTGAAAGGCCCAAGGGCCTGTCCCCATCCTGACTTAAAGGCATCTGCTTCCCTGTTTCATATCACATGACAGAGAAACCTGTTCTCATGGCATGTAACATCCCTGTGAAGAGAGCGTTGTATATGATTTTGTATTTTTTAATTCATTTTAATCTACAGGTTGGAATCTAATTTTTAAATTTTATTGGAACTCACATTTTAAAAAGAAATAAAATTTAAAATAATAATAATAATAATAATAATAATAATAAACCTTTGACCAGTGTCTTCCAAGTAGTTTGATCAAAGAATTTATAGGTGTTTTCAAAACACAGTCCGGAGTGTAAAGATTGGAAAGCCCCATGGCCTTGCCTGTGTGTATGAAGTGTAAATCTGGTTTTGTTTTGTTGTTTTGGATTCTTTTGGGTTTTTGTTTTGTTTTGAAGATCAGACAGTGATCACTCTGAAAGATTGAAGCCAAGAATTTGTAACTATGGTATTTACTGTAAGCTGTAGAACACTCAATAACTATTAAAAAAAAAAATTCCCCCCCAAAAAAAAGTCTTAGGTGACTAGACTGAGTGGTTCTTGGGGAGGGAGGCACAGAGGACTGTCCTGGGCCAGTGAGTCCCTTGGGCGTCTCCCCAAGTTGATGCTAAATTTGTTCTCAGTAGTCAAGAAAAACCTATGGTACATCTTACAGCTGATCTGACAGGGGTCTGCCCTAAGGGTCTCACAGCTGCTGGGGAGCTTTAAGTGGCAACTTCAGCACCCACCCTAAGTGTGTGATGTGGGAGCACAGTGAGGCCATTCAGAGTTGAAATCCATTGAGCCATCCGCGCAATAAAGCTGACATCTATTGTGTGGCTGGTGCCTGCTGCTCATGTTTGTTAAGGCA